AACTATCAAACTCCTGAGCCAACAACTTAATATGACTAGCTTACACAATAGCTTTTATAGTAAAGATACCTCTTTACGGACTCCACTTATGACTCCCTAAAGCCCATGTCGAAGCCCCCATCGCTGGGTCAATAGTACTTGCCGCAGTACTCTTAAAACTAGGCGGCTATGGTATAATACGCCTCACACTCATTCTCAACCCCCTGACAAAACACATAGCCTACCCCTTCCTTGTACTATCCCTATGAGGCATAATTATAACAAGCTCCATCTGCCTACGACAAACAGACCTAAAATCGCTCATTGCATACTCTTCAATCAGCCACATAGCCCTCGTAGTAACAGCCATTCTCATCCAAACCCCCTGAAGCTTCACCGGCGCAGTCATTCTCATAATCGCCCACGGGCTTACATCCTCATTACTATTCTGCCTAGCAAACTCAAACTACGAACGCACTCACAGTCGCATCATAATCCTCTCTCAAGGACTTCAAACTCTACTCCCACTAATAGCTTTTTGATGACTTCTAGCAAGCCTCGCTAACCTCGCCTTACCCCCCACTATTAACCTACTGGGAGAACTCTCTGTGCTAGTAACCACGTTCTCCTGATCAAATATCACTCTCCTACTTACAGGACTCAACATACTAGTCACAGCCCTATACTCCCTCTACATATTTACCACAACACAATGGGGCTCACTCACCCACCACATTAACAACATAAAACCCTCATTCACACGAGAAAACACCCTCATGTTCATACACCTATCCCCCATTCTCCTCCTATCCCTCAACCCCGACATCATTACCGGGTTTTCCTCTTGTAAATATAGTTTAACCAAAACATCAGATTGTGAATCTGACAACAGAGGCTTACGACCCCTTATTTACCGAGAAAGCTCACAAGAACTGCTAACTCATGCCCCCATGTCTAACAACATGGCTTTCTCAACTTTTAAAGGATAACAGCTATCCATTGGTCTTAGGCCCCAAAAATTTTGGTGCAACTCCAAATAAAAGTAATAACCATGCACACTACTATAACCACCCTAACCCTGACTTCCCTAATTCCCCCCATCCTTACCACCCTCGTTAACCCTAACAAAAAAAACTCATACCCCCATTATGTAAAATCCATTGTCGCATCCACCTTTATTATCAGTCTCTTCCCCACAACAATATTCATGTGCCTAGACCAAGAAGTTATTATCTCGAACTGACACTGAGCCACAACCCAAACAACCCAGCTCTCCCTAAGCTTCAAACTAGACTACTTCTCCATAATATTCATCCCTGTAGCATTGTTCGTTACATGGTCCATCATAGAATTCTCACTGTGATATATAAACTCAGACCCAAACATTAATCAGTTCTTCAAATATCTACTCATCTTCCTAATTACCATACTAATCTTAGTTACCGCTAACAACCTATTCCAACTGTTCATCGGCTGAGAGGGCGTAGGAATTATATCCTTCTTGCTCATCAGTTGATGATACGCCCGAGCAGATGCCAACACAGCAGCCATTCAAGCAATCCTATACAACCGTATCGGCGATATCGGTTTCATCCTCGCCTTAGCATGATTTATCCTACACTCCAACTCATGAGACCCACAACAAATAGCCCTTCTAAACGCTAATCCAAGCCTCACCCCACTACTAGGCCTCCTCCTAGCAGCAGCAGGCAAATCAGCCCAATTAGGTCTCCACCCCTGACTCCCCTCAGCCATAGAAGGCCCCACCCCAGTCTCAGCCCTACTCCACTCAAGCACTATAGTTGTAGCAGGAATCTTCTTACTCATCCGCTTCCACCCCCTAGCAGAAAATAGCCCACTAATCCAAACTCTAACACTATGCTTAGGCGCTATCACCACTCTGTTCGCAGCAGTCTGCGCCCTTACACAAAATGACATCAAAAAAATCGTAGCCTTCTCCACTTCAAGTCAACTAGGACTCATAATAGTTACAATCGGCATCAACCAACCACACCTAGCATTCCTGCACATCTGTACCCACGCCTTCTTCAAAGCCATACTATTTATGTGCTCCGGGTCCATCATCCACAACCTTAACAATGAACAAGATATTCGAAAAATAGGAGGACTACTCAAAACCATACCTCTCACTTCAACCTCCCTCACCATTGGCAGCCTAGCATTAGCAGGAATACCTTTCCTCACAGGTTTCTACTCCAAAGACCACATCATCGAAACCGCAAACATATCATACACAAACGCCTGAGCCCTATCTATTACTCTCATCGCTACCTCCCTGACAAGCGCCTATAGCACTCGAATAATTCTTCTCACCCTAACAGGTCAACCTCGCTTCCCCACCCTTACTAACATTAACGAAAATAACCCCACCCTACTAAACCCCATTAAACGCCTGGCAGCCGGAAGCCTATTCGCAGGATTTCTCATTACTAACAACATTTCCCCCGCATCCCCCTTCCAAACAACAATCCCCCTCTACCTAAAACTCACAGCCCTCGCTGTCACTTTCCTAGGACTTCTAACAGCCCTAGACCTCAACTACCTAACCAACAAACTTAAAATAAAATCCCCACTATGCACATTTTATTTCTCCAACATACTCGGATTCTACCCTAGCATCACACACCGCACAATCCCCTATCTAGGCCTTCTTACGAGCCAAAACCTGCCCCTACTCCTCCTAGACCTAACCTGACTAGAAAAGCTATTACCTAAAACAATTTCACAGCACCAAATCTCCACCTCCATCATCACCTCAACCCAAAAAGGCATAATTAAACTTTACTTCCTCTCTTTCTTCTTCCCACTCATCCTAACCCTACTCCTAATCACATAACCTATTCCCCCGAGCAATCTCAATTACAATAT